AGAGTGGACAGTGCTACTTCAAATTGGATGTCTCAGAAAGTCTCTCTGATGAAGTGGCATTTGAGCTGAAACCTGAAGGATGAGAAGAAGCCCATCATGGGAAGAGCCCAGGATGGCGAATATCAAGCAGGGAACCAGCAAGTGCAAAGGCCCTGAGGTAGAAGGGTTCTTGGCCCAAGGAACAGAAAGGAGGCTGTTTGGCTGGGAAGCAGTGAGGTGGCAAGTGCTGGAACGTGGGGTCAGAGGGAGAGGCACGGACCAGATCACAGGAGGTCTTCTCTCTTGGGCCTTGGGGAGGAGTTTGGATTCTAAGAATAAGTGGACGCCGGCTGGGTTCACGCCTGTAATCCCAGCACTTTGGAAGGCCGAGGCAGGTGGATCACCTGAGGTCAGGAGAGCAGCCTGGCCAACATGGTGAAACCCCGTCTCTACTAAAAATACAAAAAAATTTGCCAGGCATGGTGGTGGGTGCCTGTAGTCCCAGCTACTCAGGAGGCTGAGGCAGGAGAACTGCTTGAACCCTGGGGGGTGGAGGTTGCAGTGAGCCGAGATCGCGCCACTGCACTCCAGCCTGGGTGACAGAGCGAGGCTGCATCTCAAAACATACATACGTACATGGAAGCCATTGAGGGGCCATGTGACTGACACTCTGGGAAGATCGCTATGGTAAAGGATATCCCAGTCAGAACTATCTCGCATAAAGATGGGGCCCTGCTCCTCCCTGTATCATCACCTGTCGCCCATCCCATCTCTAAGCAGGGCCACTCCTCATTCAGGAGCCCTCCTTCCAAGTACACGCCTCCTTCCAAACCCACTCGTGAACCCAACATGGCCCAAGGGAAAGTGCCTTCTGATTGGACAAATCGTGTGTGACCTTGGGCGGAGCCCACTGTGATTGGCTACAAGCTTTCCTTTCTCTTCCAGTCAGACAACTATTTCGATGAGTGCTATTGTCCCATGAGACAAGTACGCTCTCTGATTGGTCTTCCATGCATGAGTGACGCAGAAACAGCCTATAGACGCCACGAGTCGGCGGCGCTACCGAGGGGCTGTGGGCGCGCAGCTGGAACCTCCGGCTGTCAGTGCGCTTACAGTTCCTAACCCCGACCCTGCGCGCAGCCCGCACTATGGCAGCCCCGCCGCAGCTAAGGGCTCTGCTCGTAGTCGTCAACGCACTGCTGCGCAAGCGCCGCTACCACGCTGCGTTGGCCGTGCTTAAGGGCTTCCGGAACGGGGCTGTGTGAGTGGGGCCGTCGGGCCGGGCTGGGGCTGATTATAGTAACTGTTTTCTTCTGTTTCTACAGCTATGGAGCCAAAATCCGGGCCCCTCACGCGCTGGTCATGACCTTTCTCTTCCGGAATGGCAGGTACACATCCCTCAAACTGGGAGAGAATGTGGCACTCATGGCAGGGGCACCTGTGTTTGTGCAGCCTCCAGGAGAAGCTGTGGGCCATACTGCAGGCCACATATATCCACTCCTGGAACCTGGCACGGTTTGTGTTCACCTACAAGGGTCTCCGTGCCCTGCAGTCCTACATACAAGGCAAGACCTACCCAGCACACGCATTCCTGGCGGCCTTCCTCGGGGGTATCCTGGTGTTTGGAGAAAACAATAACATCAACAGCCAGGTAAAGATCCTCCCGAGATGGGGGTAGTGAAGCACCAGTAATTCCCATCATTCCCTCTTTGCAGATCAACATGTACCTGTTGTCACGCGTCCTGTTTGCCCTGAGCCGCCTGGCTGTAGAGAAGGGCTACATCCCTGAACCCAGGTGGGACCCGTTCCCGCTGCTCACTGCGGTGGTGTGGGGGCTGGTGCTGTGGCTCTTTGAGTATCACCGATCCACCCTGCAGCCCTCGCTGCAGTCCTCCATGACCTACCTCTATGAGGACAGCAATGTATGGCACGACATCTCAGACTTCCTCGTCTATAACAAGAGCCGTCCCTCCAATTAATGCAGCCCTGAGGTGTCTGGCTGTGGCTCAAGATTTGGCCCCATGCAGACCCTCCCAAAGGATACTGCCTTCTCAAGATCATAGGCCTCAGACTCCAACTGGTGTTATCCCAGGGTTCCGTTTGCTGAAGTAAAAACACTGATTTTAAAATCCCAGTGGGTACCTTTGTATGGTGGCACAAGTGGCCGAATCAGGCTGAGGAATCTACGGCTTGGTTCCAGCTGTGCAGCTGACTTCTGTGAGACTGGGGCCAGCCACACTACTCTCTAGGCCTCAGGGGTCAAGGAGCTCAGAGGAGGGCCCTGAGGTCTCTTTCCGGTGGGTATGTTCATTCTTCAACTGTTCTTATGTCACAGAGGGCTCCTTGCTGGTGGGCAGTGGGTTGTAAATACTTTTTAAAAAACACTAAGTTCCTTATCTCAGATGCTGTTCTACTGGAGAAGTTCTAGATTCCCACTGTCCAATAGAAACACGTGAGCCATATATGTAATTAAAATGTTTCTAGTAGCTGCATTACAAAAAAGAAGCCTGGGCACTGTGGCTCACTCCTGTAATCTCAGAACTTTGGGAGGCTGAGGCAGGTGGATCACTTGAGCTCAGGAGCTTGAGACCAGCCTGGGCAACATGGTGAAACCCAGTTTCTACAAAAAATACAAAAAATTAGCCGGGTTCCATCACCTGTGGTTCCAGCTGAGGTGGGAGGATCACTTGAGCCTATGAGGTCGAGGCTACAGTGAGCAAAGATCACGCCACTGCACTCCAGCCTGGGCGACAGTGAGACCCTGTCTCACCAAAGAAAAAAAAAAGGTGAGATTAATCTTCACTATATATTTTAACACAAATTTCTAAAAGTTATTTCAACATATAATTAACATCATTAGATATTTTGTACTCTTTTTTGTATTAAGTATTCAAAATTGGGTGTATATTTTGCCACCCACATTTTCAGGACCCAGTAGCCACATGTGGCTAGTGGCTGCTGTGACGGGCAACACAGATATGGAACACTTGTATCCTCACAGATTATTCTAGTGGACAGTGCAGATCTAGAGCTAGAGGACATGGGTTTGAGTCCCCACTCCCCCACTGTGTAACCTTGGGGAAGGTTCTGGACCTCTCAGAGCCTCAATTTATCATAAAATGAGGATAATCATAATGCCGTGGTCCTCACTGGACTTGTGCAACTACCACTGATGTGCTACTAATTACTTTCATTTAGTGCATTCATACTTCCACTTGGGTGTTTTCCACATATTATTATTATTTTTTTTTTTTAAGTAGCGACAGGGTCTCGCTCTGTCACTAGGGCTAGTCTCGACCTCCTAGCCTCAAGCAATCTTCCTGCCTCAGTCTCCCAAAGTGCCATGATTACAGGCATGAGCCACTGCCCCTAGCCTGCACATATTATTTTTAAACCATACAGTGGCCTTGCAAATGTGTGTTTTCGTCCCCATTTTACAGATGTAGAAACTGAGGGTCAGGCCAGGTGCAGTGGCTCACGCCTGTAATCCCAGCACTTTGGGAGGCTGAGGCAGGCAGATAACCTGAGATCAGGAGTTCTTGACCAGCCTGGCCAACATGGTAAAACCCCATCTCTACTAAAAATACAAAAATTAGCCAGGCATGGTGGCACGTCCCTGTAATCCCAGCTACTGGGGAGGCTGAGGCAGGAGAATCGCTTGAACCTGGGAGGCAGAGGCTGCAGTGAGCTGAGATCGCACGACTGCACTCCAGCCTGGGCCACAGAGCGAGACTGTGTCTAAAAAAAAAATAAAAAAAGAAAAGAAAAGAAACTGAGAATCAGAGAGGAGAGTAACTTGCCCAAGGTAATACAGCTAGTATAACAGCCGAATCAAGATTTGAACTCAGATTCGTCTGATTTCAAAGCCCATGTTTTTTCCAGTGCCTTGTTTCAAATTTAGAAACCTAAGCCATGCTATGCAAATGTTAGCTCATTATAGGATATGGGCCAGAAAGGGGTACACATTCAAATGCCCATAGGGGCCTACAATGACATAGTGCTATGCGATGAGGAGTGATGGGGACATAGGGAACTGGAGACTTGTGTACCAGTCTGATTTTTTCTTTTTTTTTTTTTTTTGAGACAGAGTCTTGCTCTCTCGCCCAGGCTGGAGTGCAGTGGCGCGATCTTGGCTCACTGCAAGCTCTGCCTCCCAGGTTTACTTACACCATTCTCCTGCCTCAGCCTCCGGAGTAGCTGGGCCTACAGGTGCCCGCCACCACACCCGGCTAATTTTTTGTATTTTTAGTAGAGATGGGGTTTCACCGTGTTAGCCAGGATGGTCTCAATCTCCTGACCTCATGATCCACCCACCTTGGCCTCCCAAAATGCTGGGATTACAGGTGTGAGCCACCATGCCTGGCCAAGTCTGCTTTTTTCGAAACCACGATCCTAGACCAGGCACGGTGGCTTGCACCTGTAATCCCAGCACTTTGGGAGGCCGAGGCGGGTGGATCACCTGAGGTCAGGAGTTCGAGACCAGCCTGGCCAACATGGCGAAATCCTGTCTCTACTAAAAATACAAAAATTAGCTGGACATGGTGGCAGGCACCTGTAATTCCAGCTACTTGGGAGGCTGAGGTGGGAGAATCTCTTGAACCTGGGGGGCTGCTGTGAGCCGAGATAGTTCCATTACACTTCAGCCTGGGTGACAGAGTAAGACTCTGTCTCAAAAAAAAAAAAAAAAAAAAAAACACAATCCTGGACAAATCAAACAAGTCTCCAGGAAAATCTGGTCCATGGGCTACCAATTTGAGACCATTGGTCTGGTAGATACACTTTCATTAATATACTTACTCCATCACTCTTTCTATATTTTAGAAGTTACTAGTAGAAATGTATGCAGGAGTCACTGGAGACCTTATTAAAATGCAGCTTCTGATTCAGTGAGCTGGGGTGGGGCCTGAGAGTCTGCATTTCTCCCAGGCTCCCTGGTGCTGCCAGTGGTGCTGCTCTGAGTAACAAGGGGGTGGGGAATGATATGGAGCCGTCCATTATTATCCCATCTGACAAATGAGTCACAGAGCCCTTAGGTAATTGAGGTGGGATCAGTCTGATTCTGTAAGCTGTGTTTTCAGCCACAACATTTACTGCAAACTTGGAGTAGGTAATTATGAAGTTCCTTTAACTTGCTGTGGAGGTTGAATGAGCTCTAGAGTAAGGGGTCCGCAACCCCGGTACCGGTCCATGGCCTGTTCGGAACCAGGCCACGCAGCAGGAGTTGAAAGGTGGGTGAGCTAGCGAAGCTTCATCTGTATGTACAGCCACTCCCCACTGCTCACATTACCACCTGAGCTCTGCCTTCTGTCAGATCAGTGGTGGCATTAGATGCTCGTAGGAATGCAAACCCTATTGTGAACTGCGCATGCAAGGGATCTAGGTTGCATGCTCCTTATGAGAATCTAATGCCTGATGATCTGTCACTGTCTCCCGTCACGCCTTGATGGGACTGTCTAGTTGCTGGAAAACAAACTCAGGGCTCCCACTGATTCTACATTATGGTGTGTTGTACAATTATTTCATTATATATTACAAGGTAATAATAATAGAAATAAAATCCACAGTAAATGCAATGTGCTTGAATCATCCTGAAACCACGTCCCCTCCCCAGTGGTCCGTGGAAAAATTATCTTCCCCAAAACTGGTCCCTGGTGCCAAAAAGGTTGGGGACTGCTGCTCTAGGGGTTGGGGAGGGCAGAGGGCTTGGGCCATCACCAGGCAGGTTTTATAGCAGATGGTGGGGGTGCCCTGCCTATAGCTCCTCTAAATAACGACTCTGGTGCACACTAGCCAGCTTTGCCAGTGGCCGCCCCTCTGTCTTTCTGCCTGAGGACTCTAGCTTGTCACTGGTGCCTCCTTTGCCAGCCTCTGGCAGGCCTGAAGGGCTGGAGAATGAACACATCCTTGGAGCAACCTTCAACCAATGACTGATAAATACCCCCACTCCCACAGCCCGCATCCCTCACCCCTCGGGTGGGATAACTCAGAGGTGCGTGCTCCACACTGACTCCCAGGGCCGCCCAGCAGGGCTGAGCCTCAAACACCCTCCCCATCTCCCTTCCTCATGCCCCTACCAGTGCTTCCTGGGACCACTTCCCATATGAACCACTTGCACTCAAACCCTTGTCTTAGAGTCTGCTATTGGGGGAACCCAAACTAAAACTGGCCTCTGTACAGCAGGTTGAGAGGCAATATAGCATGGTGGTCAGGGACATAGGCTTTGGAGCCAGAGTGCCTGGGCTCAAGCCCTGGCCCCACAGTTTCCTTGGGCAAGTGACTGAGCCATTCTGTGCCTCTATTTCCTCATTGATAAAGTAGGCGTTGTCGTAGCACACACCTCATCGAGTGGTGTGGAGGGTTAAAGAATATGACACAGTTAAAGTGAGTCCCCAATAAATGCTGTTATTTCTAAGAGCATCCAAATGTAGAGGAAGTGTGCCCCTGAGGACTGAGCACACCCTGCTTTTAGCCTGTCCTGCCCCCAGCTGAAGGTGAAACCTTGGCCGCCTGCCCTCCTGAAGTCCCGCCACTGCTGCTGGGGGTTGGCCAACTCCGCTACCGACTGTCTCTGCTCTCTAAGAATAGGTTTCCCTCACAGATGGCATCTCTCTGGATGCTGCTAGAGCATCTGGTGCTTCCAACTGCACACTCCAGGGAGGAAGGCAGTGTGGTCTGTGCCGGGGAGCAGGGCTCTGCCTTCCAGCAGATCTGAGAGGAGTCCCATTTGGCTCCTTCCTAGCTGCCCTCCATTCTCTAAGACCTGTAAAACAGGGATGGCCAGAGGGCTCTTGTTGCACAGTAAGTGCTATGCTTCCTAAATGCTAGTTCCTGAAATAGAATGGTTTAACCTCTACTTACTAAACACCTGCTACAATCCTGTTAATTCTTTTGACATGTAAGACTAAAATAAATAAATAAATAAATAAATATATATGTGTATATATTTTGAGATGGAGTCT